AATTCGGGACTTTATTGTTTTTGTTTCCCTCTCTTCTTACACACCGACTCCTCATTCAGTTAGTTAATGAACCTCTTTCCCTCTACGCTTCATAGTCCACATTATTTTAAAACAAATGTGCTGTGTAACAGAAGCATATGAAATATTTTTCTGTATCACATTGTAGTATTTTGTTCTAGCTCAAGATCTTTAGCTTTTAAATTTTTTTATTTCAACCACAAACCATTTTTTGAACATGCACCAAAAACATACGTATCTTCTTTATGCATTTCATATCCAATTACATCATGATTCTATATAAATGTAAAATGTTCAAAAATAAAACTTCAAACAATAGGATACAATAATGTAAGTGTAGAAATTCTCCTATTATTGCTTTCATACCAATAAATTATCATGCACATCCCCAAGCATGAGCACAGTCTCAATTTGGAAGCCACTGTACAGAGAAGCCTCAGATCTTGTTTTCTCCAGAGTGACTGAGAGCTTTTTATTTAGACCAGTTCATTTGGTTGATGTTCTATAGAGAAAAGGGAATTATTTCTGGTAAGTACAGTTGCCTTTATAAAAGTTTTTAGATAAACATTCCTAAGGTAGCATTTATATAAAATAAATTGTACTAATTGCTGTATAGTTCAATACTCAATAAATTTTGACAAAAATAGATACATATAACCATTATAATTAAAAACGGAACATTTCTGTCCCCTTGAAAAGTTCTGTCATTCTTCTTTGCTGTCAATCCCAGCTCATCTTCCATTCAAAGCAAAACATGAAGTCCTCAATAACTGGGGTTAAGTTTTTTCTCAGTCAGAAAAATTTTCATATGCCTCATACAAATCAGGAACAAATTCAGAGCAGTAACATCCAAGTCTCACATGAGTGAACACTTAAACAGAAGCACAGGACTGAAACAGAAGAAAGAGTGTGGCTTCAGGACCAGGGTGTTGGCTATCATGAAATGAGGAAGCATAAACAGTAGAAGTGATTTCTTAGGTTGTTGAGATAGATAGAATAATATAAATGTGGCATACCTTGTGTTTAGTTCAAGAACTATAATCTAGATGTAACACCTGAAAATAAACTCTTTTATTGATATTCTACAGGCAGAAGAAATGAAGATAGCAAACAACACAGTAGTGACAGAATTTATCCTCCTTGGTCTGACTCAGTCTCAAGATATTCAGCTCTTGGTCTTTGTGCTGATCTTAATTTTCTACCTTATCATCCTCCCTGGAAATTTTCTCATTATTTTCACCATAAGGTCAGACCCTGGGCTCACAGCCCCCCTCTATTTATTTCTGGGCAACTTGGCCTTCCTGGATGCATCCTACTCCTTCATTGTGGCTCCCAGGATGTTGGTGGACTTCCTCTCTGAGAAGAAGGTAATCTCCTACAGAGGCTGCATCACTCAGCTCTTTTTCTTGCACTTCCTTGGAGGAGGGGAGGGATTACTCCTTGTTGTGATGGCCTTTGACCGCTACATCGCCATCTGCCGGCCTCTGCACTGTTCAACTGTCATGAACCCTAGAGCCTGCTATGCAATGATGTTGGCTCTGTGGCTTGGGGGTTTTGTCCACTCCATTATCCAGGTGGTCCTCATCCTCCGCTTGCCTTTTTGTGGCCCAAACCAGCTGGACAACTTCTTCTGTGATGTCCGACAGGTCATCAAGCTGGCTTGCACCGACATGTTTGTGGTGGAGCTTCTGATGGTCTTCAACAGTGGCCTGATGACACTCCTGTGCTTTCTGGGGCTTCTGGCTTCCTATGCAGTCATCCTCTGCCATGTTCGTAGGGCAGCTTCTGAAGGGAAGAACAAGGCCATGTCCACATGCACCACTCGTGTCATTATTATACTTCTTATGTTTGGACCTGCTATCTTCATCTACATATGCCCTTTCAGGGCCTTACCAGCTGACAAGATGGTTTCTCTCTTTCACACAGTGATCTTTCCATTGATGAATCCTATGATTTATACCCTTCGCAACCAGGAAGTGAAAACTTCCATGAAGAGGTTATTGAGTCGACATGTAGTCTGTCAAGTGGATTTTATAATAAGAAACTGAGAAGGAGGAATTCTGGCTGGAATTCATATCATTCATTTAACAAGTCCTGTTTTTCACTGGTACCTCCCATTTGCCAGGTACCATTGTAGGCAATGGAGGAGAGTTATGCATAATG